GCGTGGTGGCGGGCGCCTGTAGTCCCAGCTACTCGGGAGGCTGAGGCAGGAGAATGGCGTGAACCCGGGAGGCGGAGCTTGTAGCCTGGGCGACAGAGCGAGACTCTGTCTCAAAAACAAACAAAAAACAACAACACAACAGTGCCCCAGACTCTCTCCCTCCAATGTACACTGCATACAAAGACTAGACAAACGATGCCAAAGGTTACACCAGGACGACAATGAAGTCCAAGTCACTCATCTTGGCGCTTCTTTTTATCAAGCTAGCTAGTTAATATTACCACTTACAATCATTCTCCGAGTCCAGCCAGCTTCCTCAGAAATCCTCCCCAAATGCAGTTCACATTCTTCCCTCACTCCTCCAAACCTTATAACATTATTCCCTTTTCCTGTGGCATAATGCAATCCAGAGGCATCCTCTCTGAGAGCCTACATCCTTTCAATCCTCCAAGAAACAGCTCCTCCTCCCATCCTTGAGCTTTTCCCACCCAGAATAGGCTGTACCAAACATTTCTACATTGTATTAACTCGAATTATATCACAGATCGAGGTCTTCGCTTTCAGAAAAGACTCACATTCTTCTCATATAGGCCTCGCATGGCCTGGCCAAGTACTTCCTAAGCTCGGAACAAATACTGGTCAACTTTAATTGAACCAAATCGGGCGGGGTTTGCGGAGTCTGAGAGTGCAACGTTGGGGAGAGGGGGATGAAAACACTGGAGGACGGGCTGAAAGCGTCGAGTCCGACACAAAAGAGGCGTCAGACAAAACGCCAAGAGGCTGGGGACTGGGAACGAAGGAAGAGGTTCTGCCAGAGGCGACCTGCCACCTGCGCGAGGAAGCGGAGTAGGACGGCGGCCGTTGGTGGGCGTGGTCGCGCTAGTCTCGCGGGAGCGGCCGTTGGGCGGGCCGTTGTCCCTGCGGGCGGGGCGAGTTGCTAAGGAAATGACTGCCCGCAGCGCCTGGCCCCGCCGCGCAGGCCGGGCGGGGTCTGGAGCGGCGCCGTTTCCGCTTCCGCTCCCTCACAGCTCCCGTCCCGTTACCGCCTCCTGGCCGGCCTCGCGCCTTTCACCGGCACCTTGCGTCGGTCGCGCCGCGGGGCCTGCTCCTGCCGCGCGCACCCCCGGGGCTTCGGCTCCGGCACGGGTCGCGCCCAGCTTTCCTGCACCTGAGGCCGCCGGCCAGCCGCCGCCATGGGTGCCTACCTCTCCCAGCCCAACACGGTGAAGTGCTCCGGGGACGGGGTCGGCGCCCCGCGCCTGCCGCTGCCCTACGGCTTCTCCGCCATGCAAGGCTGGCGCGTCTCCATGGAGGTGAGGAGGCAGGGGCCCATAGGCTGGCCGCTGAGACATGCCGATTATGCTCTTCTTTTCCTAGGATGCTCACAACTGTATTCCTGAGCTGGACAGTGAGACAGCCATGTTTTCTGTCTACGATGGACATGGAGGTAACTTTAACAGATCATATTGGTAACATTCTGCTCCAGGTGACCTTCCTTCCTTTCCTTCTAGGGGAGGAAGTTGCCTTGTACTGTGCCAAATATCTTCCTGATATCATCAAAGATCAGAAGGCCTACAAGGAAGGCAAGCTACAGAAGGTCTGTCTGCTTACACCGCCCATTCCTCACTTTACTAGTCTTAGACTATTTTGCTTATATTCAGGCTTTAGAAGATGCCTTCTTGGCTATTGACGCCAAATTGACCACTGAAGAAGTCATTAAAGAGCTGGCACAGATTGCAGGGCGACCCACTGAGGATGAAGATGAAAAAGAAAAAGTAGCTGATGAAGATGATGGTGAGTGTGGCATCCCTTGTTTGAGGGGAAATATGGGGGCTCTGATTTAGCCTCTTCCCTGCAGTGGACAATGAGGAGGCTGCACTGCTGCATGAAGAGGCTACCATGACTATTGAAGAGCTGCTGACACGCTACGGGCAGAACTGTCACAAGGGCCCTCCCCACAGCAAATCTGGAGGTGGGACAGGCGAGGAACCAGGGTCCCAGGGCCTCAATGGGGAGGCAGGACCTGAGGACTCAACTAGGGAAACTCCTTCACAAGAAAATGGCCCCACAGCCAAGGCCTACACAGGCTTTTCCTCCAACTCGGAACGTGGGACTGAGGCAGGCCAAGTTGGTGAGCCTGGCATTCCCACTGGTGAGGCTGGGCCTTCCTGCTCTTCAGCCTCTGACAAGCTGCCTCGAGTTGCTAAGTCCAAGTTCTTTGAGGACAGTGAGGATGAGTCAGATGAGGCGGAGGAAGAAGAGGAAGACAGTGAGGTAAGGGCCTGTGAGGGCAGGCAGATGCTGAAGTCTCAGCAGTCTGGGATCCTCCCCCTGGCAGGAATGCAGCGAGGAAGAGGATGGCTACAGCAGTGAGGAGGCAGAGAATGAGGAAGATGAGGATGACACCGAGGAGGCTGAAGAGGACGATGAAGAAGAAGAAGAAGAGATGATGGTGCCAGGGATGGAAGGCAAAGAGGAGGTGTGTGGGGAAGGGGAGCAATGAGTCTTGAAGCCCCCATGATGCTCCTTTTCTTCCTCTTAAGCCTGGCTCTGACAGTGGTACAACAGCGGTGGTGGCCCTGATACGAGGGAAGCAGTTGATTGTAGCCAACGCAGGAGACTCTCGCTGTGTGGTATCTGAGGCTGGCAAAGCTTTAGACATGTCCTATGATCACAAACCAGAGGATGAAGTAGAACTAGCACGCATCAAGAATGCTGGTGGCAAGGTCACCATGGATGGGCGAGTCAACGGGGGCCTCAACCTCTCCAGAGCCATTGGTAAGGGCCAAGAAACTGGGAAAGACTTCTAGCAAACTGCTCATCAACCATTCCTTTACTCCAGGGGACCACTTCTATAAGAGAAACAAGAACCTGCCACCTGAGGAACAGATGATTTCAGCCCTTCCTGACATCAAGGTGCTGACTCTCACTGACGACCATGAATTCATGGTCATTGCCTGTGATGGCATCTGGTGAGCACTGGCAGAATGCCCTAAATTCCCCTTGGAAGATTCTGACTGTTGTTCTTGACCCCAGGAATGTGATGAGCAGCCAGGAAGTTGTAGATTTCATTCAATCAAAGATCAGCCAGCGTGATGAAAATGGGGAGCTTCGGTTATTGTCATCCATTGTGGAAGAGGTGAGTACCAGGGTGGAGAAGAGAGGGTGTCTCTGTGGCTGAGCTACCCCCATCCCTTTCTTAGCTGCTGGATCAGTGCCTGGCACCAGACACTTCTGGGGATGGTACAGGGTGTGACAACATGACCTGCATCATCATTTGCTTCAAGCCCCGAAACACAGCAGAGCTCCAGCCAGAGAGTGGCAAGCGAAAACTAGAGGAGGTGCTCTCTACTGAGGGGGCTGAAGAAAATGGCAACAGCGACAAGAAGAAGAAGGCCAAGCGAGACTAGCAGTCATCCAGACCCCTGCCCACCTAGACTGTTTTCTGAGCCCTCCGGACCTGAGACTGAGTTTTGTCTTTTTCCTTTAGCCTTAGCAGTGGGTATGAGGTGTGCAGGGGGAGCTGGGTGGCTTCACTCCGCCCATTCCAAAGAGGGCTCTCCCTCCACACTGCAGCCGGGAGCCTCTGCTGTCCTTCCCAGCCGCCTCTGCTCCTCGGGCTCATCACCGGTTCTGTGCCTGTGCTCTGTTGTGTTGGAGGGAAGGACTGGCGGTTCTGGTTTTTACTCTGTGAACTTTATTTAAGGACATTCTTTTTTATTGGCGGCTCCATGGCCCTCGGCCGCTTGCACCCGCTCTCTGTTGTACACTTTCAATCAACACTTTTTCAGACTAAAGGCCAAAACCTAATCGTACGCATCGTGTCCTTTTTTTTCTGCTGC